TGGGCGCCACTCTGGGTGACACAGCAAGACTCCATCTCAAAAACAAACAAACAAAACCGGGAGTGCCTGGACACTTAGTGAGAACTGGACAGGGGCCATGGGTCGAGGAGCAAAATAATCACCAGGACTTGTGGATAACAGGATCATGTGGGTGGTGGGTCCGCATGGGTGACAGGGACGTGGGGACATGTCGCCACCCTGACAGGAGCAGCCCAACTCAACAGCCACGGCAGGTCATGCCACGGAGGCTCGAGGCGTTACGTGGGGATGTTACATCAAGGCATTACATCATTACGAGATGTAACGCTCGAGGCGTTACATCGAGGGGACGATGGCCATGGGGCTGGGCGTCCAGGGTGGGCCGCAGAGGGAAGCTCACCACGTGGTGCTCTCATCTGCCCACAGCCCAGCCCGTCTTCCTGTTGGAGGCATGTGACCCCTGGAGGACAAGCATGAAACGCCATAGGGCTCCCCCAGGTGCTGGAATTATGGCACCTTGCAGCTTCTTCTCCACGAGTTTTAACAAGCATGCGTACTTTTGTAAGTGGTGAGTGTAACGGAGGTTCACAGATGCACTCCGCTTTGGAAACCAGTGCACTCTTGCCCAGGCCCGGTGAGACTCTGAGGACGATGTGTCTAACCTCTGTGTCTAACGGGGGTGTGTGCTCTCCCTCCTCTGGCGACCATGAGGACCACCCCGGCAGGACAAGGTGTGCAGAGAACTAGCATGGTCCCTGGCACGTAGCCCCTGCCCAGTGACTGGCAGATGAGAAGCTCCATTGTCGCCCCAGGCGAGTATGGGGCACAGGCGCCTCCTTGGGTTGTCTGCCCTCCCGGGAGCCCCAGGGTGCCCAGGCGGGCCTCAGCTGAGTCCAGGCCTCGGGGACAGTCCGTGCAGCCCCTCCTGGGGCTGGGGGCGGGCACTTGTCCCAGCCACGTTTCTGCTGACTGAGCAGCCTTCTTCATGAGCTCACGCCTTTCCAGAGAAATCCCTTAATGCCTCCATTCTGCTGGTGGCATATATAGGGAGGGCTCGGCCTTGGCTCCACACTGCGCTGCCCAGAGGCCCCGCTGACTCCTGCCAGCCTCCAGGTCCCCGTGGTACCAAAGCTGAACATGGACGTGACCATCCAGCACCCCTGGTTCAAGCGCACCCTGGGGCCCTTCTACCCCAGCCGGCTGTTCGACCAGTTTTTCGGCGAGGGCCTTTTTGAGTATGACCTGCTGCCCTTCCTGTCGTCCACCATCAGCCCCTACTACCGCCAGTCCCTCTTCCGCACCGTGCTGGACTCCGGCATCTCTGAGGTAAGACGTGGCCCGTGGTGCTGGCCTCTCCTGGGCAGCTCCACATGGCACGTTTGGATTTCAGGTTCGATCCGACCGGGACAAGTTCGTCATCTTCCTCGATGTGAAGCACTTCTCCCCGGAGGACCTCACCGTGAAGGTGCAGGACGACTTTGTGGAGATCCACGGAAAGCACAACGAGCGCCAGGTGAGCCCAGGCACTGAGAGGTGGGAGAGGGGCCCCCCTGACTGTGCGCCCCCACCCTCTCCAGGACGACCACGGCTACATTTCCCGTGAGTTCCACCGCCGCTACCGCCTGCCGTCCAACGTGGACCAGTCGGCCCTCTCTTGCTCCCTGTCTGCCGATGGCATGCTGACCTTCTGTGGCCCCAAGATCCAGACTGGCCTGGATGCCACCCACGCCGAGCGAGCCATCCCCGTGTCGCGGGAGGAGAAGCCCACCTCGGCTCCCTCGTCCTAAGCAGGCATTGCCTCGGCTGGCTCCCCTGCAGCCCTGGCCCATCATGGGGGGAGCACCCTGAGGGCGGGGTGTCTGTCTTCCTTTGCTTCCCTTTTTTCCTTTCCACCTTCTCACATGGAATGAGGGTTTGAGAGAGCAGCCAGGAGAGCTTAGGGTCTCAGGGTGTCCCAGACCCCGACACCGGCCAGTGGCGGAAGTGACCGCACCTCACACTCCTTTAGATAGCAGCCTGGCTCCCCTGGGGTGCAGGCGCCTCAACTCTGCTGAGGGTCCAGAAGGAGGGGGTGACCTCCGGCCAGGTGCCTCCTGACACACCTGCAGCCTCCCTCCGCGGCGGGCCCTGCCCACACCTCCTGGGGCGCGTGAGGCCCGTGGGGCCGGGGCTTCTGTGCACCTGGGCTCTCGCGGCCTCTTCTCTCAGACCGTCTTCCTCCAACCCCTCTATGTAGTGCCGCTCTTGGGGACATGGGTCGCCCATGAGAGCGCAGCCCGCGGCAATCAATAAACAGCAGGTGATACAAGCAACCCGCCGTCTGCTGGTGCTGTCTCCATCAGGG